GGATGCACCCGTGGTACAGCCTCAGGAGGGAGGACATCCTTGCCAAGCTCAAGGGTGCACCCCTGACCACAAGGGCCCAAGGTGGTCGGGGCACAGCTTGCTTTTATACATTTTAGGGAGATATGAGGCATCAATCAATACATGGGAGATTTACATTGGTTCCATCTGGAAGGGCGGGACAACTTGAATTGGGGGGCTTCCAGGTCATAGGTAGATTTAAACATATTTTGATTGGCAACTGACTGAAGAATTATTATCAGCAGAAAGGAGTGTCTGGGTTATGAAATAGGGGTTGCAGGGAGCAGATGATGCCTTCAGGTAGCGGGATTTAGAGAGAAAATAGATGGTAAATGCTTCCTATCAGACTTAAGGTCTATGTCGATGTTAATGCTGGGGGTTATGATGTGGCATGGCCTGAACGTCTTCCGGGTTAAAGTTTAGAGCACCCTGGCGGACAGGGAACCCCATTCAGATGGTTGCTGGGGGGCCTTCGAATTTTATTTTTGGTTTACAAGCCTTCCCATCAGCTGCGCCAGGGTCAGCAAACCACAGTCCATGGGCCCAATCTGGCCTGCCACCTGCTTTTTGTAAATAAAGTTTTATAGGAACACGCCCACACCTCTGGCAGCTGCTTTGCAAGCACGCAGCAGGGTTGAGTTGTTGCAACATAGACCACAGGGCCTGCCAAGCCTCAATTATCTGTGCTCCGACCCTTTAAGAAACACTTCTCTCACCCCTGAGCTAAGCAGAATAAGAGGGGCTGGACGTGCAGGACTCAGAGTGGGAGCGAGGAGGGCTGGGGTGAGGACAGCTTTGTCACACTCTGTTTTTCTGTCACTCAGCCCTGGGGGCTCCCTCTGCCTGAGGGCTTCGTCCCCTGCTGCCTGGCCGTGACCCGCAGCACAAGCACAGATAAGCCTCAGGGAACAAAAGGCAGGGCTGCCACGGAAGCCCATCCACCAATCCTCACCTCTCACCTCTGTGTCCGCCCTGCTGGGAAATATTCCAGGCTTTGGCCAAGGCCAGTGCAGCCCCAGGTTCCCGAGCGGCAGGTTGGGTGCGGACCATGGCCTCTCACAAGCTGCTGGTGACCCCCCCCAAGGCCCTGCTCAAGCCCCTCTCCATCCCCAACCAGCTCCTGCTGGGGCCTGGTCCTTCCAACCTGCCTCCTCGCATCATGGCAGCCGGGGGGCTGCAGATGATCGGGTCCATGAGCAAGGATATGTACCAGGTAGGAGTGGGGGTCACTCGGGGGGCCTGGGTCCTGGGTCTCACCCTATACCACCCGCATGCAGATCATGGACGAGATCAAGGAAGGCATCCAGTACGTGTTCCAGACCAGGAACCCACTCACACTGGTCATCTCTGGCTCGGGACACTGTGCCCTGGAGGCCGCCCTGGTCAATGTGCTGGAGCCTGGGGACTCCTTCCTGGTTGGGGCCAATGGCATTTGGGGGCAGCGAGCCGTGGACATCGGGGAGCGCATAGGTAAGGGAGAGGCCCAGGTGGGGATGGCCCTGGACACTCACGGCCCACTCTGTCCTGCACCCAGGAGCCCGAGTGCACCCGATGACCAAGGACCCTGGAGGCCACTACACACTGCAGGAGGTGGAGGAGGTAGGGGACCCGGGGTGGGGGTCAGGGCCGGGAGCTCCACCCACAGCCGTCCCTGCTTCCTCAGGGCCTGGCCCAGCACAAGCCAGTGCTGCTGTTCTTAACCCACGGGGAGTCGTCCACCGGCGTGCTGCAGCCCCTTGATGGCTTCGGGGAACTCTGCCACAGGTGAGCCTGGCCCCAGGGCGGTGGACTGGAGCGCTGCCCTCCATTCTGTCCCCCACCTCTCCAGGTACAAGTGCCTGCTCCTGGTGGATTCGGTGGCATCCCTGGGCGGGACCCCCCTTTACATGGACCGGCAAGGTAAGGGTGGGCTCTGAGAGCCCTACCCAGCCTCACCCGTCCCGAGCAAACCACCCATCTACAGGCATCGACATCCTGTACTCGGGCTCCCAGAAGGCCCTGAACGCCCCTCCAGGGACCTCGCTCATCTCCTTCAGTGACAAGGCCAAGTGAGTGACCCACAGACCCTCACCTCTGTGCAGGCTGGTGCTCAGCCTGCTTCTTTCTCCCCAGAAAGAAGATGTACTCCCGCAAGACGAAGCCCTTCTCCTTCTACCTGGACATCAAGTGGCTGGCCAACTTCTGGGGCTGTGACGACCAGCCCAGGATGTGAGGCCTGGCAGGGATGGGAAGGTGGAGGGGGTGCTGGACCAAGCCCCCTCGTGTCTTCCAGGTACCATCACACAATCCCCGTCATCAGCCTGTACAGCCTGAGAGAGAGCCTGGCCCTCATTGCGGAACAGGTGCATGGGCTGCACTCCACAGGAGGAGACAGGTCACTGCCCACCAGCGCCATCTCCCACACAGGGCCTGGAGAACAGCTGGCGCCAGCACCGCGAGGCCGCGGCGTATCTGCATGGGCGCCTGCAGGCACTGGGGCTGCAGCTCTTCGTGAAGGACCCGGTAAGGAGGCCCCTGGCATTGGGCAGCCCTGCCACCCACGCACTGAGCCAGGCCCCTCCTGCAGGCGCTCCGGCTTCCCACAGTCACCACTGTGGCTGTACCCGCTGGCTATGACTGGAGAGACATCGTCAGCTACGTCATAGACCACTTCGACATTGAGATCATGGGTGGCCTTGGGCCCTCCACGGGGAAGGTGAGAGGGAGCGCCTCGAGGGCCTTTTGCAGAGGCTGACGTCAGCCCGCCCTGTGCCCCCCAGGTGCTGCGGATCGGCCTGCTGGGCTGCAATGCCACCCGCGAGAATGTGGACCGCGTGACGGAGGCCCTGAGGGCGGCCCTGCAGCACTGCCCCAAGAAGAAGCTGTGACCTGCCCACTGGCACACAGCTGGCACTGGCACACACCTGTCCCATGCCCACCCTGAGGGATCAGGAGCAAACAGACCCTGCAAGGTCCTCCAGGCCTGGGGACAGGAAAGCCACTGACCCAGCCCGGGAGGCAGAACCAGGCAGCCTCCCTGGCCCCAGGCAGCCCTTTTCCCTCCAGTGGCACCTCCTGGAAACAGTCCACTTGGGCGCAAAACCCAGTGCCTTCCAAATGAGCTGCAGTCCCCAGGCCATGAGCCTCCCGGGAATGTTTAATAAAGGGCCTGGCCAACTCTCCTCACTGTGTGGGGTGGTCTGTGAAAGAGTGAGAGGAGAGCATCTCTGCTCCCTGAGCTGCCTGATTGTGGACTTTAGGGGGACACTCCTCATCCTGGAGCCCACAGGGTAGATCCTCCCCTGGAGGAGGTGCTGTCACCACACTCTAGCCCCAGATGTCACACCCCCAAACGTCCTCACGCACCACATCCAGGTGAACCCACACGGCGCACAGGGCTGGTTGGAGACCCCTGTCATGGACAAGGGTACCTGCGTGCTGGAGAGCGCACAGCCAGGACCTGAGCCCATGACACGTGGAAGCCTCCAATGGAAGGTCCCCTATGCTCCCATCCAGCCAGTGCCCACCCCTCAACTGCCTGACTTCTGTGACCATAGATCAGCCTGGCATATTTGAATTTATTTATTTATTTTGAAACGGAGTTTCACTCTTGTTGCCCAGGCTGGAGTGCAGTGGCACGATCTCAGCTCACTACAACCTCCGCCTCCCGGGTTCAAGCGATTCTCCTGCCTCAGGCTCCGGATTAGCTGGGACTACAGGTGTGCACCACCATGCCCGGCTAATTTTTGTATTTTTAGTACAGATGGGGTTTCACTATATTGGCCAGGCTGGTCTCGAACTCCTGACCTCAAGTGATCCACCTGCCTCGGCCTCCCAAAGTGCTGGGATTACAAGCGTGAGCCACTGTGCCCAGCCATAGTTGAATTTCATGGTCAGTGGAACACACAGCAGGTCCTCCACTGTGCCAGCTTCTTTCACTTACTGTTTTTGACACTCACATGTACCGTCGTGGGCGCCGGTGTGTCTTTGTTGCTGAGTGCCGTCCCGTCATATGGACGTGCGTCGTGGGCGCCGGTGTGTCTTGTTGCTGAGTGCCGTCCCGTCATATGGACACCTCATGATTTGTTGGTTCATCACCATAGTTGAGCATCTGGGTTATTTCTATTTTGGGGCTGTTATGAATACGGAGGTAGTGAAATTCTTACTCAAGCCTTCGTGTGGCCATATATTTTCATTTTTCTTGGATAAATAACTAGGAGTGGAATTGCAGGGTCATACAATAGGCTTAACCTTATACGAGACTGCCACGAAATTCTCCGAAGTGGCTCTTCCATGTTTCATTCCCGCAGCTACAGCGTCCAGGGTGCTCCACGTCCTCACCCACACTCCATGTTGTCTTTTTTTGCTAGGGGGTGTAAAATCCTGTCTGATTTGGTTTTAGTTTGCATTTCCCTGATGCCTATTGATGTTGAGCAACTTCTCATGAGCTATCGGCCGTTTGTAGATCTTCTGAAAAGTGTCAGTTCAAATATTTTGTTCATATTTGGATTTTTATCTTCTTATTGTCAATGTGTGATCATTTTAAAATATATTCTAGATACTATCAGATACGTGTGGCATGAATATTTCCTCCCTCTC